GCTGCAGTGAGCTGTGATTGCACCACTGCACTCCAGCCTGGGTGAAGGGGCGAGACCCTGTCTCCCCTTAAAAAAGGAAGAAAAAGAAGAAAGGAGGGAGAGAGAACCCAGTGGTCGGTTGGGGATGGAAGTGCAGGGCTGAGAGTCTAACTGAGGTTAGAGACCTCGTGTTTCTGTTACACCAAGGTGTGTGGCTGGCCAAGACTTCTTCAATACCCGTGTGTAGGTGGACTGGTTTGGCTTCAGGTTTCATCAGATGGAAGGAGAGTAGGACTCGGGCAGGGAGGATCCTTTTGAGAATGCCGAGGTAATGGGCCAGGATAGGGAAGAAGCAGATTGATATCGAGGGGGAAAGCGGAGACAGCAATGGACAGGAAACCCAAAGATGGTGAAAAACAGATACAGCGGAAGTGACTCAAGTGGCTGGAAGTGGAAGAGATTGTGGCTGGGGACATCAAAGGAGGTGCAGATGCTGTTGATAAGGTTCCCAGTGTGGCCCCGGAGTGGGAGGCTGATGTGAAAAGAGGTCAGGGAACTGGCGCTGAAAGGGCTGTACTGAGGATGGGGGCCCTGCTCCCCGCAACTCAGATACCCTAGAAGCATCCACTCAGAGTTTAGGGTTCCGAGAATCCATCAGTCCCACAGCCTCATTTTAAAACCAGGGACACTGAGAGGGTCAGGGCCTGACCCAAGGTGAGAAACGGATTTTGAGACTAGTGGTGCTGCTCCCCGCTCCTCCATGCCCCGGCCAGGGCTCTCCCTCTCCCAGACACTCTCCCCCAGAGAGAAACAGAGGCGGTGACGCTAGGAAGAGGAGGAGAGAAGGAGGCCGCGGGTCCCTGTCGCCTCCAGGCCAGGCAATCCACTCCAGGCTCGCAATCCACCGACCTGGAGTTCACGGCCTCCGCCCTCCTGGCCCAGCGGCCCCCACCCGACCCCACCCGACCCCACCCGACCCAGGCCGGTTCCGGTCACGCCGGAAGCACGTGGCCCCCCACCCTGCGGCGTTGCCCGGGAGACCAGGGTTGTTTACCAGCAGGACAGAGCCCGGGCGCAGGCGGCGGATGGAGCGGAACGGCTAGGTGAGAGCGGCTGCCCGATCCCGCGGCCTGCCCTTGGCCTCCGCCAGGCCTGGAAGGGGCCGGGGGAGGCCAGTCCCCGAGACCCCAGCACATCACCCGGGAGGGCCTCCCCAGACCCAGCCCGGGGGACGCAAACCCCGGGAGACAGGCGAGGAGCCTGGAGAAAAGTCTGCTCCCGAGGCAAAGCAAGCCTGGCCAGAGCTCACCTTTACCAAAATAGGGTGACTCCCGGGCTCTGCAGAAACCGAGGGACCTATGCAACCGCTGGGCCATGCCCTCCAGGCTGGGATGTAGCGACGGGGACACAGACCCAGGGAGAGAAAAGGATGTCCCAGTCTCCGGCAGGGCAGAGACGAGAACCAGAGGGCCCCTCCCCCAGTCCTGTGCTCTTTCTCTGAAGTCAATTCTCGCTTTCTAAACGCTCTTTCTCGCCCCTCCCCCAGATCCCTCCTCTGCCTCTTAAGCCTGTTGCCTTCTAGGGCGCTGGAACTTGGACTTAATTGAGTTATCCCCACCACCTCCCTGCCCTTCTGACGCTGGAATCATCCCCAGTTCTCTATCCAAACATTTGATCACTTGGTGGCTTGTGGTTCAGTGTGGCACTCTGCATAGGACAGTGTATTCTAATCCCTAGTTTGGGGTAGAACTGGGAATGGTACCAGAGTTTTTTCATTCTCAGGCCAACCACCATCTCCTGTTGGTTCTTCAGAGCATTTTTATCCTGAAAGCCTGGTGGGGGTGTGGGTTGGGGGGGGCGGGATGGCAACGGATAGGATTAACTGATACAGTTTTAAAAGACCAATTCAAATGTATGTATCTTGGTATATACCAGCAGATGGTATGTAGGTGGTTATATTTTACTGCATATACTGTAGGCTTAGATTTGGGTTGTGAGTGAAATAGGGTGGTCTGACCCTGTGGTGGGTGGTGGGCACCCTTAGAAAGCAGGAGCCCTGCTTTAGCTTCTCCTATCCACATTTCCTTCTTTCCAGTTGATTTGGTGGTGAATCTTAAGGAATGGGCACCTGCCCTTCTGGCAACTTCTTGGAAACAGTTGGCAGTGTTTGCTTCCTGACTCCTAGCAGGCCGCTGGGGTGCAGCTATTGTGTTTAAGTAAACAGGCCACTCGCCTATTCAGCTTGGCAGCTTGATAGATGCCTACGCCTAGATCTTGTCAAATCGGTTTGTGGTTGAGTGGCTGCCAGGCCTAGAGGTGGTGAAGTGAACTGAGCAGGGAGAATCATGGCTGCTGCCTCAATCCTGGACTGAGGGTGGTGGGCAGAGTTCAGGACCTGAGGTGTGAATATAAAGGCACAGTTGGCCCAGATCCCCAAACACCTGTTTCCCCCACCGCCCATCCCTGTGTGATGGGTGCTGGGGAGAGCTGGTGTTCCCTCCGTGTAACAGATGGTCCCTGTGCTCGGGAGGAGGCAGTGGGTTATGAAAGCAGGTTGGATATAATGGTTTTACCTGAAGGAGGTGTTAGTCTCTAAATAACCATGAGTGGGCTCCTAGGAATTAGTCATAATTGAGGTTTTTCTCTGAGATAGCTCACAGTCATGTTATCTTATGACCAGGGTGTCTTGAATATGACACCCCCTGAACATGGATAATTATATGGAACCAAAAGGTATAGAAAGTGCATGCACATACTCAAGTTTTACTGTTAAAAATAATCCCACAGAGAGCCTGTGAGAACACATGACTCTCCTCATCAAAGTTGTTAAGGAAGAGGTTTCTAAGTTACCAAACTCACTGACAGTTAAACCTTCCTGAGGCATGTGTGGGTGTTGGAAGCCAAGCCTGTGATAATTCTGTAGAAGCTGTGGCAAATTAATAGCCATTCCACAAGTGGGGAGGGTGGGCCGAGAGGGGCGTGGGTTTGCCTGTGGAGCTTATCTTTGGCAGAACAGTTGGACAGTTATGACCTTCTCCTGCCATCCTGAGTGAAAGTGCAGAGCTGCTAATTGCCAGAGAAAGACTTGAGAAGGAGACTAAAGGGGGAAAAACACATTCTTCACAGTTGATCAGAAAATAGATGAAATTAACAAGGAGATGGGCAGTCTTTTTTGATGCCAAAAGTTTGCTAAGGAGAAGGCTCCTGAGCTACTAGCAGCCAGACTGGGTGTGAAAGACGAGGGAGAAGTGGAAAATGGGAGTGGAGAGAGACTCAGGCTGTGAGTGGAATGCAGCAGACATAGAGGCCTTTAAAAGAGGGTAGCTTTGTCCAAGATTTTGAATTGAGCAGGACATCAGGAAGATATAGGGATAATGTGTTGCGTTTGGTCCTGGTCTGAGTGGAGAGGAAGCAGATACTCCTTAAAATTAGGCAGCAGTGGTTACATGTGCAGAATGGTGAGGTTAGAATACAAACCCTGAGAGGCTCAGATTACATTGTTCAAGATTTTGTGATGAAAGGAGTGAATTTGCAGGAAGTGCAAATCATTCTGCAGGAAGTGAATCTGAGGTAAGTAAAATGTGGAATTAGAAGAGAAGTGACACGGACTCCTGTTTTTTTCCTGCTTCCTTAGGGGTCTTGAGAAGCAATGGCCACAGAAGCCCCTGTGAATATAGCACCACCTGAGTGTAGCACTGTTGTCAGCACAGCAGTTGACAGCCTCATTTGGCAGCCAAACTCACTAAATATGCACATGATAAGGCCCAAGTCCGCCAAGGGACGGACAAGACCGAGTCTGCAGAAATCCCAGGGCGTGGAGGTGTGCGCTCATCATATACCATCTCCGCCTCCAGCCATTCCCTATGAGTTGCCAAGCAGCCAAAAACCAGGAGCCTGTGCACCCAAATCTCCAAACCAGGGAGCTTCTGATGAGATCCCTGAGCTGCAGCAGCAAGTACCCACTGGGGCTTCCTCTTCTCTCAATAAGTATCCAGTCCTTCCTTCCATCAACAGAAAGAACCTGGAGGAGGAGGCTGTGGAAACCGTTGCCAAAAAGGCCAGCTCACTGCAACTGAGCAGTATCCGGGCTCTTTACCAAGACGAGACGGGCACCATGAAGACAAGTGAAGAAGATTCCAGAGCTCGAGCTTGTGCCGTGGAGAGGAAATTCATCGTCCGAACCAAGAAACAGGGCTCTTCCAGGGCTGGAAATCTGGAGGAACCATCGGACCAAGAACCAAGGTTGCTGCTTGCTGTTAGATCACCAACAGGCCAAAGGTTTGTACGCCATTTCCGGCCAACAGATGATTTGCAAACCATTGTTGCTGTGGCCGAACAGAAAAACAAAACCTCCTACCGACACTGCAGCATTGAAACAATGGAGGTGCCCAGGAGGCGATTTTCTGACCTCACCAAATCTCTGCAAGAGTGCAGAATCCCCCACAAGTCTGTGCTGGGCATCTCACTGGAAGATGGGGAAGGGTGGCCCTGAGTCCACAGCCACCCAGCTGAGGTCCTGGGTCTCTGAGCAAAGGAGCATGCTTGGGCGTTGTGGCCTCTTAGGCAGCCTGTTTCAAGTGCCATGTGGACCTGGTGCAGCTGGGAAGCTTGGGACTCTCGTCTGCACTGCGTGTCCTCTGAAGCAGTGAAGTCTGTGCCTATGCCGAGCGCGCTAAGAAGTCTCCCTTCCAGCTGTTCCATTCTCTCCACCACCAGCGTAACTGGCAAGTTACCAAGGTTGTTCCTGAAACAGCAGTGATCATGACTTCTCCTTTCCAGAGTTTTGGGTCCTTCTGAATTAATGGTCCTTTTCGAACACCGGCTTGCCTTTACAGTGAACTGTGATTCTCTCGAAGCCAATGCTTTCCTGTCTGTATTTGATGCAGGATTAAACACTTCCCAGAGAGGATTCTAGTCTGGTAAATAACCACAGTGTAGGAACTATCTAACTGGCATTTGTGTTTCTTGCGAGTATTTTGAAGAAACAGGCCGTTGACCCCATCTTTGGAAGTAGCCCTTTACCATGCATGGTCAGTTTCTTAGGGATTTACTATTTGTGTGAGGTGGCATCTAAGGGAAGAATGGGTTTTCTTCCCCAAAACATCAGCATTTCTAAAATAGTCCTAAAGCTTGAAAGTAAGTTGCTTCCATGAGCATGGATTACCCAGTAGCTACTTTTTAATAGAGACTGACTAGGTTTACAACTTCTGGGAGCTACTCTGTGGGCTGAATTCTTCCAAAACCGAGAAAAGCCAGTGCAGTCTGATTTCTTTTGCTTTTGTCAGTAATGGAATCTTTTGTTTTTAAAATGTACAAACCTATAAGTTTAAACAGGTTTGTACTGACAACCTCCTTGGCTTATTTGGGGGTGGAGCAATTGTTTTATTCCCCAGTTTCAGTGCGTTGCCCACTTCAAACATGGTGTGTCCTTTGGAGCTGTGACAGAGGTGCCTGTTCTGACTTAGAACCTCTGGAGGAGGAGGGGGGTGCCTTGGTCTCGTGTTACTTTGCTGTGCCTGTGCTGAGAGACCATGTGCCCGAGCATCTGGTTGACCGGCATGAAGTACATCAGCCTGTCTTAGCCTGAGCTGCTTTGAAGACCATGGGGTCTTGTGTTTCCAACTTCGAAGTGCTGATGTGGACAGTTTGCCAATGTTCTCTTCTATTGCAAGTTCAGCCAGACTCCATGACTCATCTGATCCCTTTTATGGCCAAATCATCCTTCAGAGTAGGGAACACTCAGACATTCTGTGCATGTTGTTCCCCCAAAGCATGGTCATCACAAAGTCCTGAGTTCTGGTGTGTGCTCCCGCCTCCTGGGTATACAGAGAGAAGGCAGGAATCAGGAGTTCCAGAAGCATATACATGTGGCTACCCCAGCAACAAGCGCATCCTGTGCTCAGATAAGCTGCATGGTTGGGAGTGTTTTTTCTCGCACGTTGAGGCTTAGTGGAGATGGGCACCACTGCCATTTGCTCAGAAGAAGGCTGGTCTGGTCCTAACTGCATCCCACACTGCCCAGATCATTCTAGAATAGGTTATTTCTGAATGTTTTATAGAATTTCTTAATACCATCCTGGTTTGGTCAGCCATTCCTTTGATTGGAAAGGTCAGCTGGGGCCAGTGGTGCCTCAGGCAGGCCCACACAACTGGCCACCTCTTCCCGTTAATGACCACAGCAGACAGAATTTGAGCCCAGCACCTAAAAGTACAGGAATTTCACTTCCCACCAGGACTTGAGCACATAACTCTATGTCTGATCTAGGAGGCTGGGGGAAGAGCCTCCCATAAAATCACACCTACTCTGTGGTAAGAATAAAATCCCACCCACCTGGGACTTGGTAATTTCTCCAGACAGGAAAGCTTTAGAAAACTTGAGTGAAATGGAGCAAGCTTGAAGGAGTTAGAATCTTCTGTGCTTAGGGTTTGCTGCTGCTGGTGAGCTTAGAATTTTGGGGTTGGGAAAAAGTGGAAGGCATAAGCATAGAAATATTTTAGGATATTTTAGGATATGTGAATAAAGCTAGACTCAAACCATCATAATAAACATTTTTTTTTTGGACAAAAGATGATACGATAAAAACCAACTTGTGTGAAACTGAGTCAGTGGAGAAGTGCATCTCGTATTTTAACCTAAGGCTTCAGCTCCCACACACGACTGGACAGAGGGGTGTGTTAGCCTGATCTTCAGTTTTCTCATTGGGAAAGCACTTGTTCCACTGTTAGAACCAAGTCCTCCTCCCCGGACACTTCTGATGCCCACTGCAGAAGCGACGGGGCTCCTGCTCTCAGCTTCTGTCACAGCACTTAGCTTGTCTGGATAAGAGTCACCTGAATTTTTCCTAAACATCATTCCAAGTACTCTGATTTTGGGGATTGGCAAGAACAAACTAAATCAGAATTCAGAGTTCCTGATGGCTCCACATGTTGCATTGCAGCTGAGGCCCCCTGTCCTAAATGGGCTCAACCGGCCTAGCACACTCCTCTTGGTGGCTTTGGGTGGGTCAGCCTTGCCCAGTTTGGGGTCATAGACCTCAGTTATTCATTTAACCGATGGCCATTGAGGGCTTACCCAGTGCCACACTTTGAGACAAGCATGGGTGTCCTGAAAAGAAAGTGTTGGCAAGAAAACATGAACCCACCATTGGACTCTCAACTCAAACCTTACTGAAGTCAGTGGCTATAGCTTTATCTGCAAAGGACCCCAAAGTGAGGATCCCACATTGTTACTGCTGGCTCTTCATCCCACCCTCTGGAGATGCTAAGGAAGCTCTTGCCCACCTTTTCTAGTGATGGAGTAGGAACTTTGCATAGGACAAACCTTCATGATAGGTTACTCTAGTATATTCCCTCATAAAGTCCAATAGGTAAATTAGTCTTGGCAGCAGAAGGAACAGCAGGAGAAGTAAGTGATTCATCATCTAGAATCCAGAAAATTTGCACCAACAGATGGCAGGTGGTTATAACACAACAGATCTTGCCCTGAGAATATCTGGGGACCCAGCCAACAGCCTTCAAGGCAGGGCACTCCTGCGGAAGAGATGGCTTGTGAACATGACTGTGGACCCAGAGTCACCCCAGAGCTCCCATATAAAATGCTTCACAGAGAAACTAAGAGCAGCCTTGGGGCATTCATTCCAATTAATAACCTTAAAGACTAGAGCCAGATCCACCTGCATTACAAAAGCAGGCATTCGAGGAACTAAACTTTGCTTTTGTTCATGCTCTTACCTGCCGTTTTAAATGGGTTTCTAATGTCAAATAAAGCCACCCTGCCTCTTGGGACAAAGATGTTTCTCTTTACTTAGTTTTAAAAATAAAATCCTCATAATAAGTTCGGATAAAAGAGACTTTTACATGGTAAGAGGATCTACTTTTCTACCTTTTAAACGGAATAAAGAAGACAGCTATATTATTTTGCTTTAGCATTAGTTTAGAAGTCATTCCAAGAATTAAGCAGGAACATCTGTTTTCTCAGTCCATTAAGGCAACACCCCACAGTAAAGTTAAAAGTTCACGAGCCTATTGACTCTCATCCAGAAACCAGAACCAACCAAACCCCACCATATAACAGGGAAGGCCTGAGGTCGCTTCGGAGGAGTTAGCAATCAAAGGAGAACAGACTTTTGGTGACTCAGTTACCAACACACAACACTCATAAAACTAAAATTAGGTGTTTTATTTTTTGTCTACACGGGTGGCGTGCCACTTTCCTTTCCTGATTAGGGAAGCTTCTCCCAGCCCTTTCTGACGTTCATCTGTGTGCCTTTATGTTCAAACAGTTTAGGAAGCAGCAGCCCTCCTAACAGTCGACGCGGAAGCACAAATCTCTGGAGGTATTTTTGGACACACTTAAATCCTATCCCAAGAGACTGAACGACTGTGGTGACAAATGCCCACGGGTAAAACTGAGCAAGCCTCATTCAGACTGTCCTGCTCAGAGGCGCCCTCTGGCTGCCGTGTTGAGGGGCTGGGGTGGAAGATGGAAGACTTGAGTGCTGGAGGTATGAAGGTGACCAGAGAGAGGTGATGGTGGTTCGGGCCAGGGTGGTAGCCAGAGATGTCATGAGAGGTGGCCAGATTCTGGACATATAATCCATTTTCTTAAGGAGAAAAAAAAGGATAGTTTGACAAGTTGGGATTCACCCAGGTGGACTTAGCTTGACCAATATCGCCAACGTGGATTGTTTCTGCAAAAACAAACAAGCAAACAACCACCACGGCAGCAAAGCACATGGCAGGCAGGGGAAAGACACTGACCAGCAGGAACATTCCCATCAAGGAAATGCACGAGTGTTTTTGGACAAAGTGTACAGAGAAAATCAAAGCTATTCATTGTTTTAATTAAGAGATAAAACTAAGGTCACTGTTTCACTTAATGTTGAGATATAAGTTAAAAGTATCATCTACCTCTAGGGGTATGATATGACTGCTGACCAAGGTTACTTAATAAGAAATCCTTGTTCTAGTTAAATACACTGTTTATCTCTATCTCCTGTCCTTCATCCCTCCCTTTCTTGCCACCCTTCCCTCCATTTATTCCAGTCCAGCAGCTGACTGGGGATGCATTTCTTCTTGGGAAGGCAAACAAAGCCATCATTCTGGGGCTTAATTAATAAAGCTCCTAGTTTCATAGTTTTCATGCTCACCTCGTGTTTATATGAGGGGAT